CTTTACACTCTCAAGTATGGACAAATCACCTCTTGCTTAAAACTCATTAGTTTTGCAACACTGTCAAGTAAGACCTAACTTCTCACCACTCTGATTTATTATTGGAACACAAAACTGGGCCATGCTCCGTGGCTCAAGCACTTTGGGAGGCCGAGGTGGGCGGAACACCTGAGGTCAGGAGTTTGAGACCAGCGTGGCCAACATGGGGAAATCCCGTCTCTACTAATAACACAAAAATTAGCCGGGCGTGGTGGCGCACGCTTGTAATCGCAGCTATCCGGGAGGCTGAGGCAGGAGAATCACTTGAACCCGGGAGGTGGAGGTTGCAGCGAGCCAAGATCACGTCACTGCACTCCAGCCTGGGCGATAGAGCAAGACTCCGTCTCAAACAAACAAAACCCACAGAACTGGAAGACCCTTGCTGCTGCTTCTGCGTAATGTGTTCTCCTCCCTTCTCGTTTTTTTTTTTTTTTTTCTCCCTTCTACCCCTTAGGACCTCAGCTCCTGCTCTTTCCCTGGGGGAATTCCGGATCACTCTCCTTTACTAGGTCAGGGTACTCTCTCCCTCCCTCTTACTCTTTCCCCTCCTACCACTTGTCACCATTGGTACTATATTATCACCCGGATATGTGACAATGGTATTGTGTATTTACCACTAAGGAATAAACTTATGAGGGAGAGAGCACTACCCGTTCCTGCAGTGCCCGTCGGGGCCTGGCATCTAGGAAACACTCCATACGCCAGTAATCGATTTCAGTCAATTTCAGTAATAAATCCAGGAGGACGCAGCCCGACCCCTCCCGCCCGGGGGCCAAGCCATGGTGGGGGATCTGGGTGGACCTCCGGCTCTGGCCGCCAGTCCTCAACCTCCGCCCCGGCCGTCCCGCTTGGGGGCCCAGGGTCCCAGGAGAGGAGGCTCCGGGGCGCCCCCTCCCCTCTAATGCGAGAGGAGAGTCCGCTCTAGGCGCGGGATCCGCAACCTCCCCGCGTCCGCCCGAGGCGGGGGCGGGGCCGGACCGGAGACGTAACTTCCGGTGTACACAGCCGGTCCAAGGCGGTGCGCTGGGGGCCGGGGCGCGTCGCAGGTGAGGAGCGGGCGCGGCGGGCGCAGGCGGGGTCCTCACTTTATCTTATTTTTCCCCCCGACAGGAAAGGACTTAGAAGCCTTACAAATACATCTGTGCATTCTTGCTTCAGACTTTACAACTGAGGGCCAGCCCAGTCTGGAAGCATCTCTTATTAATGTTACAAGGAAACCGCTACCTCAGCAAACAAAAGGAATGGAGGAGGAGACTTACAACAAACGCCATTTAAAAAAAAAAGAAAAACTTGTTTTCAGGAAACATTAGAGGAAATTTGGAGAATTTCAGCATTGCATAGAAGCAGCCTTACAGGTAAACGGATTTGACGGGCAGGCTCTGTCAAAATTCTGCAGAAGTTTGATCTTCCTTCTTAAGGACTTTGTGTGAAGTAATTCTTTACTGCTTTTAAATTGCTGTTGATCAGCTTCTGGGTTTTTGGGTTCTAACTTTTTTGGGTATATTGAAGACACAGTGTATTACATTATATTACATTTTTAAACGTTAAGTTATTTTTCTGCCATTGTAAATACAAGTATCAAAATATTCTTGCAAAGAAGTAAACATTTTTCTCAGCAAGCATATCCTTTTAGTAAGAGAGTGGAATGCTAAACAGTTCTTATCCAGCATTTTGGACATCTTTTATTTTTTGTCAGAGATCCTGTCTACACTGAAAATATTAATTATATAAACCTGTTGTCTCTCACCTCTACATTGGATCACATGGTCACCTGCCTCATGGAAATGCCTTTTTTAAAACTTCGATTTGCAGAACTCCACTATTTTTATACCTAGCTACAGTTTTGAGAAAGAAGAATCAGAACCCTGACCCACTTACGGTTGCTGGGACAATTCCCCCTCCCGCATGTATTGCTGCAGTGCCCAGGACAGTAAAATGGACTACAAGCGGCGCTTCCTGCTTGGCGGGTCCAAGCAGAAGGTGCAGCAGCACCAGCAATACCCGATGCCTGAGCTGGGCCGAGCACTGAGTGCTCCCCTGGCATCCACGGCCACCACTGCCCCCCTGGGCAGTCTGACCGCTGCAGGCAGCTGCCACCATGCCATGCCCCACACTACTCCTATCGCCGACATCCAGCAGGGCATCTCCAAGTATCTGGATGCCCTGAACGTCTTCTGCCGTGCCAGTACTTTCCTCACAGATCTCTTCAGCACTGTGTTCAGGAACTCTCACTACTCAAAGGCAGCCACACAGCTCAAAGATGTGCAGGAGCATGTCATGGAAGCAGCCAGTCGGCTGACCTCGGCCATAAAGCCTGAGATCGCCAAGATGCTAATGGAACTTAGTGCTGGGGCTGCAAATTTTACGGATCAGAAGGAATTC